GGTACAAATTTTATACTGGAATAAAACGAAGCTACATGATCTCAAAATTAGGGTTAGTTAGACCTTCCATATGATAAAATACTCAATCCAGCAACTCTGCCTGAGAAGACCAATTAATACTTCGTTTGGAATCCTAACTCTAGCCTCTTACTAGCTGTGTGCCATTGAGCAATTTACTGGGACTCTCTGAGCATGTTTCCTCGTTTTCTAAAATGAAAAAGTACAATAGCTACCATAGTGGTTAGGTTCTCAAGTCAGTAAGTAAGGGGATGGGGGACCTAAGTTGAAATTCCCTTTGAAAATCACTTGAATTGTCCATAAGAACAGTATATTGACTTTTGCGTACATACCACTATACAGTAAGTCCCACAGACACTAAATTTTGAGCAACCATTGAGATAAACTAAATAAGAAATGCATGTGTTCATTAGTTATTGTAAAACTTGAATGGCATATGCACGTGTGGAGACATTAAAGCCATCCTGGTTTTAGAATTCACAATCACTAACAGTAAATGGGGTATGGATGGAGAACACCACTCCAGGTGCTTAACAAATGTCCGTGTCCTTCCTTTCTTCTGCCCTTAAAACCACCTGGAAACCTTCCCGGAGCAGCCGGTTGAATGGGGTTACGCCAGAGACACAGGTATTGATTTACGCAGAGAGTACGTCGAGGGAAGAAGCTTGGAGACTCGTATAGGGTTCTTACCCTGGCACTGGCACTTAGAAGCACCTTGATGAATACGAAAAGGAATTATTATTTACCCTAGGTTACAGCTCGAGCTATTTCGACGTAATAACGATCCCACGTACACTTTAAAAAGCAAACTTCTCACATACATCACTTCCTGGAAGCCCTAGTCAGCCTTTAGCCCAAGCAATGCTGAGCCCAATCCTTCGGCCTTCCGTAGTCTCGCTCGGTTTCGCGAGATCGAGGCTGAGCTCCGCCGCGCCGCCGTGGGGGCGACCCCAGAACACTTCCGGGTGTAACTGGTTGTGCTGTCTGTGTACTTCCGGCAGCCTCCAGACAGTTTCTTCCGCTTCCTGTACCACCCGGCTCAAGTAGCGGACACGGAACAGGGAACTATCAGCCCGTCGGCCTCCGGGCCCTGCATTCTCTAGCCATGGACCGGGACCTTTTGCGGCAGTCGCTAAATTGCCACGGGTCGTCTTTGCTCTCTCTACTTCGGAGCGAACAGCAGGACAATCCACACTTCCGTAGCCTCCTGGGGTCGGCCGCCGAGCCAGCCCGGGGCCCGCCGCCCCAGCACCCGTTGCAGGGCAGGTAATGAGACGTTGGTGCCACTGCGCCACGGACCAATTTTCATATATATTTTTTTCTTTTTAAGAAAAGAGAAGAGAGTTGACAACATCGAGATACAGAAATTCATCTCCAAAAAAGCGGATCTGCTTTTTGCACTTTCCTGGAAATCAGATGCACCTGCAACTTCTGAAATTAATGAAGACAGTGAAGGTCAGTTTAGCCTTAAAATCTTTAAGATTGCGCGTTAGTGATTTTGTTAATTTTTTTTTTTTAGATCATTATGCAATCATGCCACCTTTAGAGCAATTCATGGAGATACCTAGTATGGATCGGAGAGAGCTGTTTTTCCGAGATATTGAGCGTGGTGATATAGTGATTGGAAGAATTAGTTCTATTCGGGAATTCGGTTTTTTCATGGTGTTGATCTGTTTAGGAAGTGGTATCATGAGAGATATAGCCCACTTAGAAATCACAGTAAGTTATTTTTGTTACTTGGATTGCTTCTGTGTCTGGTGTTTTAAAATACTTCTCATTACAGGCTCTTTGTCCCTTAAGAGATGTGCCTTCTCACAGTAACCATGGGGATCCTTTATCATATTACCAAACTGGTGACATCATTCGAGGTGATTAGTTTCATCATACTAATAAAAAAGTAATCAGCTTAGTTCTCTTTTTTTTTTTCTTAAGCTGGAATCAAGGATATTGACAGATACCATGAAAAGCTAGCAGTATCTCTGTATAGCTCTTCTCTTCCACCACACCTATCTGGTATTAAATTAGGTGTAATTAGCTCTGAAGAGCTTCCTTTATACTACAGGTAATTTATCCGTATTATTTCAACAACAGTTCTTTTACAATTTTTGTGTTTGTATTTTTTTAAGGAGAAGTGTTGAGCTAAATAGCAATTCTTTGGAGTCCTATGAAAATGTCATGCAGAGTTCCTTGGGATTTGTTAATCCAGGAGTAGTTGAATTCCTTCTAGAAAAACTAGGAATAGATGAATCTAATCCACCATCTTTAATGAGAGGCCTACAAAGGTATAGTACATCAGTATTACTCTTAGATGGTGTTTAACTTTTTAATTTTTATTTTCTTTAATAGCAAAAATTTCTCTGAAGATGATTTTGCTTCTGCATTGAGAAAAAAACAATCCGCATCTTGGGCTTTAAAATGGTATGAAGACTGTCTTTCAACAATTGCATTATTGTTTGTGATGCTTTACAAATGTCTTTTTTAGTGTGAAGATCGGAGTTGACTATTTTAAAGTTGGACGCCATGTGGATGCTATGAATGAATACAATAAAGCTTTGGAAATAGACAAACAAAACGTGGAAGCTTTGGTAGCTCGTGGAGCATTGTAAGTGAATCATACATGGATTTTAAGGAATGTACAGCCCTCTATCTTTGTTTCATGTCTCTAGATATGCGACAAAAGGAAGTTTGAACAAAGCAATAGAAGATTTTGAGCTTGCATTAGAAAACTGTCCAACTCACAGAAATGCAAGAAAATACCTCTGCCAGACACTTGTAGAGAGAGGAGGACAGTAAGTATCAGATTTTGTTTAATAGTGGAGGTACAAAAAAGCTAAATCTTTCTTTCAAATTTAGGTTAGAAGAAGAAGAAAAGTTTTTAAATGCTGAAAGTTACTATAAGAAAGCTTTGGCTTTGGATGAGACTTTTAAAGATGCAGAGGATGCTTTGCAGAAACTTCATAAATATATGCAGGTGATTCCTTATTTCCTCTTAGAAATTTAGTGATATTTGAAATAATGCCCAAACTTAATTTTCTCCTGAGGAAAACTATTCTACATTACTTAAGTAAGGCATTATGAAAAGTTTCTTTTTAGGTATAGTTTTTCCTAATTGGGTTTGACATTGCTTCATAGTGCCTCTGTTTTTGTCCATAATCGAAAGTAAAGATAGCTGTGAGAAAACTATTACCTAAATTTGGTATGTTGTTTTGAGAAATGTCCTTATAGGGAGCTCACCTGGTGGTTTTTAAATTATTGTTGCTACTATAATTGAGCTAATTATAAAAACCTTTTTGAGACATATTTTAAATTGTCTTTTCCTGTAATACTGATGATGATGTTTTCTCATGCATTTTCTTCTGAATTGGACCATTGCTGCTGTGTCTGTGACATCTGGTGCTGCTCATCCCCATCCACAAACTGGAAAATGATTTCCTATGTAATCATGCATCCAACTGGGCTGTGCTATTTTTTTAAATGGTTTGTATTTGAACATGGTGATTCCTCCTTCACTTCACCTTAACGGAATGTCTTTATTTGAATTTTATTTGTAAAATGTGTCCTGTTTAAATTTTTCAATCTTTAAAAATAATTTTTATGTACTTTTTTTTTTTTTTTAACCTTTCTTGCACTCTGGGTCATGGGTACCACTGCAATGGCTTCCCCTTTTTTTATGGGATACCAACTGCAATATGGTCCTCAATGCTGTTCTGGCCATTTCAATGACTAATGCCAAACATCTGTATGACTAATTTTTTTATGTTAAAAAAATACTGTTTAATGCTGGCTCTATGGTGATTTGGTTTTACTAAATTGGGTTTCTCGTTGGGGGTGGTCTTTTGAATACTGGGTTTTATATATTCTGCTATTTTTAACGTGTGGTTTTTTTCGATATCTGGGTTCTAAAAGAAATCTTTGGAATTAAGAGAAAAACAAGCTGAAAAGGAAGAAAAGCAGAAAACAAAGAAAATAGAAACAAGTGCAGAAAAGTTGCGTAAGCTCTTAAAAGAAGAGAAGAGGTAAACTATAATATTCAGTATTTTTAAACTTAAGGCAACTACTGAATTGAACCCAAAGTGCCATACTGGAGGTAAAGTAAATAAAAATATGAAAGTATTTCAAGTGCCAATCAGTGACTGTTAAGAATCTTTAGCAAATATGTGTTCCATGTATTTTCTTATTAAAGAGATGAAGTGGAATTTAAGGCTAGAATTCTACAAAAAAAGAGTATCTTAGAATTAAAATATAGAATAAGTTACTTTAATTATGTTTTAGGAAGAAATATTTTAGAACTAGAGCAGTGGTTCTCAACTAGGGGTGGATTTATTCACCCGGGGACATTTGACAAGATGTGGAGACATTTTTGATTGCCATAACTGATAGGGTGCTACTGCATCTAGTGTATAATGGTCAGGGATGCTCTTAAACATTCTGTAATGCACAGGTCAGCTCCCACCCGCACCCCCACCCCCTACCAAGAATTATTTGGCTGAAAATACCAATAATCAGGTGAAGAAACCATGAACTAGAGGTAGCCAAATAAAAAAGTTGAGTTCTCCTTTATGTGTTCAGTAGTCTTAAGTTTTTAAGGTAGTGTTGAAAAAAGTCTGTCTTTCAGAGATGATGGATTTGCTTACAATGATACCTGTCTGCAAGCATTTTTTCCCCCAAAAGTGCTTAATAGTAAAATTAGATCTTGTAGTAGCCGAGATTATTGTATCATTTATCTGAACCACAGCTTTTATAAAATCTTTAAAGGAAACAAATAGGGCCCACATCTTTATGAATAATTTAGAAACATTTTTGTATATATATGACAAATGAACTGTTTTTTTTAGGCTAAAGAAGAAAAGAAGAAAATCAACTTCTTCTTCAAGTGTTTCTTCTGCTGATGAATCAGTGTCTTCATCATCATCCTCTTCCTCTTCTGGTCACAAAAGGCATAAGAAACATAAGAGGAACCGTTCAGAGTCTTCTCGCAGTTCCAGAAGGCATTCATCTAGGGCATCCTCAAATCAGATAGATCAGAATAGGAAAGATGAGTGCTACCCAGTTCCAGCTAATACTTCAGCATCTTTTCTTAACCATAAACAAGAAGTGGAGAAACTACTGGGGAAGCAGGATAGGTTACAGTATGAAAAGACACAGATAAAAGAGAAAGATAGATGCCCTCTCTCTTCATCTTCACTTGAAATACCGGATGATTTTGGAGGTAGGTCTGAAGATCCAAGAGATTTTTATAACAGCTATAAAACCCAAGCAGGTAGTAGCAAAACAGAAAAGCCATATAAATCAGAAAGACATTTTTCCAGTAGAAGAAATTCCTCAGATTCCTTCTGTAGGAATTCAGAGGACAAGATTTATGGTTATAGGAGATTTGAAAAGGATATAGAGGGAAGAAAAGAGCACTATAGAAGGTGGGAACCAGGTTCTGTGAGGCATTCTACCTCACCAGCAAGCTCAGAATACTCTTGGAAGTCAGTTGAGAAATACAAAAAATACGCTCACTCTGGATCACGTGATTTCAGTAGACATGAGCAAAGATACCGTTTAAATACAAATCAAGGAGAATATGAAAGAGAGGACAATTATGGGGAGGATATCAAAACAGAGGTTCCAGAAGAAGATGCACTAAGTAGCAAAGAACACTCAGAAAGCAGTGTTAAGAAAAATTTACCTCAGAATTTACTGAATATATTTAATCAGATAGCTGAATTTGAAAAAGAAAAAGGAAATAAGTCAAAAAATTAATACACCAAGGATATCGGCACCATTACACAAAATGCCATTAAGTGAAGTTTTTGGTTGTATTAGTCATAACAGTTGAGTGCAGAAATCTCTGCTTCTAAAATTATTTGTAGAGATTACAGGAAACAAATGCTTTTAAGTAAGTTTTTCTCAAATTTTGTTTCAGTTCTAGGTCCCTTGTCACAGCTTGGTTTTTAGACTTTTTATGTATATGTTTATGTACAGTATATTACTCTTGACAGTTTGAATTTCTTCACCTAAAGATAATTCTCTGAAAGTACTGTTTCTTCATTCTATTGCGGTATATGAGAATTCCTGGGTGCATCTTATTCTGCTGTTTGAGAGAAAAATTTGTGCATTGAACACTTGGATCATTTTTATAAAAATTAATTTCATTTTCTTTTCTGTTAAATTAAAAATCGTCAGCTTTTGAAAGATTATATGTTCGAATGTTTCTTGAACACTTTTATATTTATCAGTTTAAATATTACATTTTTTGCCCAATTTTTTTTAAAATTTTTAAATGGTAGATTATATGTCTTAATTTTCCTCTAAAGCCCAATTTGATTAAAAGTGGTTTGTGAACAGTCATTGGCTTCCACCCAGCATAAGTGCCTTAGGAA